AGTGGAGGCCGTGCTGTCCCGCTCCAACCAGGGCGTGGCCCGCGTAGACTCCGGTGGCTACGAGCCTGAGGGCCTGGAGAATAAGCCGGTGGCCGAGAGCCAGCCCAGCCCGGGCACCCTGGGCGTCTTCAGCCTCATCCTGCCGCTGCAGGCCGGGGACACGGTCTGCGTCGACCTGGTCATGGGGCAGCTGGCGCACTCGGAGGAGCCGCTCACCATCTTCAGCGGGGCCCTGCTCTATGGGGACCCAGAGCTTGAACACGCGTAGACTGGGGTCCCGCCCGACGTGTCTACGTCGGCTGAAGAGACAGCGGGGGCGGCGGGCTCCTGGGGTCTCGCCTGAGACGGGGCACCTAGCCCTGGGCGAGCGCCGCACCCGGGCCCGCAGCGGCACCGCGCCCAGAGCGGCCTCTCCCCACGCCCGGGGCGCGCCGGCTCAGGGAGGCTCGGGGCCGCCCATGCAGACTTTTGGCCTGGCGCGATCCCCCAAGAACCCCTCCAGGGCCGGCCTGCGGAGGAGCCGATCCTCGCACCCTCCGCTCCCTCCACTGGCCCTCCAGGTCGATTCCCTGGGCTCCAGGCTCCCCCGCGCGGGCGCCGCCCACCGCCATACTAAACGATCGAGGAATAAAGACACTTGGTTTTTCTAAAAAAAACTAAACGAACCGTTCTGCTACGGTACGGGGTCGGGGGCTGCCGGGCGTGCACAGGGCACGGGGCGGGAGAGACGACGGCCTCCGGAGAGGACCCCGGGTTCCGCACTGCGTTCGCCGCCTCCGCCCGGCTCGGGGCGGCTCGGGGTTGGCTCAGGCAGCAAGCGGCGCCCGCCCGGCTCCTGCGACGTCTCCCCCGTGTCACGCCCGTTTCGCCGGCGTCCGCCAGGGGGCGCTCTGCGTTCCCGCCACGTGAGGCTGCGGCCCACCCGGCGGGTCCTGCTCCTCCGCGGCGGAGGCGTGGCCTCGGCTGGGACTAACCGGGGCGGGGCGGGGCGGGGCGGGGCGGGGCCGCCGCGACCGCGGGCTTCAGGCAGGGCTGCAGATGCGAGGCCCAGCTGTACCTCGCGTGTCCCGGGTCGGGAGTCGGAGACGCAGGTGCAGGAGAGTGCGGGGCAAGTAGCGCATTTTCTCTTTGCATTCTCGAGATCGCTTAGCCGCGCTTTAAAAAGGTTTGCATCAGCTGTGAGTCCATCTGACAAGCGAGGAAACTAAGGCTGAGAAGTGGGAGGCGTTGCCATCTGCAGGCCCAGGCAACCTGCTACGGGAAGACCGGGGACCAAGACCTCTGGGTTGGCTTTCCTAGACCCGCTCGGGTCTTCGGGTGTCGCGAGGAAGGGCCCTGCTCCTTTCGTTCCCTGCACCCCTGGCCGCTGCAGGTGGCTCCCTGGAGGAGGAGCTCCCACGCGGAGGAGGAGCCAGGGCAGCTGGGAGCGGGGACACCATCCTCCTGGATAAGAGGCAGAGGCCGGGAGGAACCCCGTCAGCCGGGCGGGCAGGAAGCTCTGGGAGTAGCCTCATGGAAGAGAAGCAGATCCTGTGCGTGGGGCTAGTGGTGCTGGACGTCATCAGCCTGGTGGACAAGTACCCTAAGGAGGACTCGGAGATAAGGTAGGGGCGCCCAGGTCCCCTAGGGGACCCCAGGGGCTGCAGGGACCCTCCCTGTGCTTTGCAGGTGTTTGTCCCAGAGATGGCAGCGCGGAGGCAACGCGTCCAACTCCTGCACCGTTCTCTCCCTGCTCGGAGCCCCCTGTGCCTTCATGGGCTCAATGGCTCCTGGCCATGTTGCTGAGTAAGTCCAGGAGGGAGAGCCCACTGGGGAAGAACTGCACCCCCTTCGGGTTACTCCGCCCTAGCAGTTTTGTCCTGGATGACCTCCGCCGCTATTCTGTGGACCTACGCTACACAGTCTTTCAGACCACAGGCTCCGTCCCCATCGCCACGGTCATCATCAACGAGGCCAGTGGTAGCCGCACCATCCTATACTATGACAGGTTTGTACAACTGTCTGTGCCTTGCCAGCTGCTGCCCTTTTCCTGGCCCGGCCTCCACCCTAAGCTTCCTGGTGGCCGACTTCAGGCGGCGGGGCGTGGACGTGTCTCAGGTGGCCTGGCAGAGCAAGGGGGACACCCCCAGCTCCTGCTGCATCATCAACAACTCCAATGGCAACCGTACCATTGTGCTCCATGACACGTAAGGCCCCCGGGCCTCGCCCTGCTACAACCTTCTTCTCTGTCTTTTCCATCCTGTGACCTAGGAGCCTGCCAGATGTGTCTGCTACAGACTTTGAGAAGGTTGATCTGACCCAGTTCAAGTGGATCCACATTGAGGTAAGCCCTGCCTTACCTGTGTTTCAAGGGGCCAGCGGTCCTGAGCTGCCCTGTCCTGTACCAGGGCCGGAACGCATCGGAGCAGGTGAAGATGCTGCAGCGGATAGACGCACACAACACCAGGCAGCCTCCAGAGCAGAAGATCCGGGTGTCCGTGGAGGTGGAGAAGCCACGAGAGGAGCTCTTCCAGCTGTTTGGCTACGGAGACGTGGTGGGTGCCCCATTCAGCCTCTCTTTGCCACTGTGACCACCAGCTTCTCTTCCACTGCCCACAGGTGTTTGTCAGCAAAGATGTGGCCAAGCACTTGGGGTTCCAGTCAGCAGAGGAAGCCTTGAGGGGCTTGTATGGTCGTGTGAGGAAAGGGTGAGCCGGGGAAGCCAGGAAGGGGCTTTAGACTAACACCCAGCTGAGTGGAGCCGTCTTGCAGGGCTGTGCTTGTCTGTGCCTGGGCTGAGGAGGGCGCCGACGCCCTGGGCCCTGATGGCAAATTGCTCCACTCGGATGCTTTCCCGCCACCCCGCGTGGTGGATACACTGGGAGCTGGAGACACCTTCAATGCCTCCGTCATCTTCAGCCTCTCCCAGGGTGAGTATGGCAGCAGGAGGGGAAAAGGACTGCTGGCTGACCTAGCTACTTGCCCCTCCTCCAGGGAGGAGCGTGCAGGAAGCACTGAGATTCGGGTGCCAGGTGGCCGGCAAGAAGTGTGGCCTGCAGGGCTTTGATGGCATCGTGTGAGAGCAGGTGCCGGCTCCTCACACACCATGGAGACTACCATTGCGGCTGCATCGCCTTCTCCCCTCCATCCAGCCTGGCGTCCAGGTTGCCCTGTTCAGGGGACAGATGCAAGCTGTGGGGAGGACTCTGCCTGTGTCCTGTGTTCCCCACAGGGAGAGGCTCTGGGGGGATGGCTGGGGGATGCAGAGCCTCAGAGCAAATAAATCTTCCTCAGAGCCAGCTTCTCCTCTCAATGTCTGAACTGCTCTGGCTGGGCATTCCTGAGGCTCTGACTCTTCGATCCTCCCTCTTTGTGTCCATTCCCCAAATTAACCTCTCCGCCCAGGCCCAGAGGAGGGGCTGCCTGGGCTAGAGCAGCGAGAAGTGCCCTGGGCTTGCCACCAGCTCTGCCCTGGCTGGGGAGGACACTCGGTGCCCCACACCCAGTGAACCTGCCAAAGAAACCGTGAGAGCTCTTCGGGGCCCTGCGTTGTGCAGACTCTATTCCCACAGCTCAGAAGCTGGGAGTCCACACCGCTGAGCTGAACTGACAGGCCAGTGGGGGGCAGGGGTGCGCCTCCTCTGCCCTGCCCACCAGCCTGTGATTTGATGGGGTCTTCATTGTCCAGAAATACCTCCTCCCGCTGACTGCCCCAGAGCCTGAAAGTCTCACCCTTGGAGCCCACCTTGGAATTAAGGGCGTGCCTCAGCCACAAATGTGACCCAGGATACAGAGTGTTGCTGTCCTCAGGGAGGTCCGATCTGGAACACATATTGGAATTGGGGCCAACTCCAATATAGGGTGGGTAAGGCCTTATAATGTAAAGAGCATATAATGTAAAGGGCTTTAGAGTGAGACAGACCTGGATTAAAATCTGCCATTTAATTAGCTGCATATCACCTTAGGGTACAGCACTTAACGCAATCTGCCTCAATTTCTTCATCTGTCAAATGGAACCAATTCTGCTTGGCTACAGAATTATTGTGAGGATAAAATCATATATAAAATGCCCAGCATGATGCCTGATGTGTACAAGGCTCTCAAAAAGTTCTAGTGATGATTAA